TTTTGAATAAACTAGTTTGGGTGGTGGTGGTGCGGTACCCCTGAATGGGAGTGGGGGATGTGGCTCCTTGTCAGCTCCTGAATAGGTCTAGATCCTGCACTAGGAAGACCATTGACTGGCATGAGCTGGGGGCCTTTAAAATAACCTCAGAATAGCACCTGGGAACAAGCCAGCTCCATACACTAGTGAGCCCCAGGCAGGGAGGCACGTAGGACCCCCCCAATAGCGCTTTCTGTTTTTCCACTCAGTTAGGTGACCTTGGGGTAGGATCGCCAAATAAAATACAGGACATCCAGATAAATTTGAATTCAGAAAAACAATGAGTAATTTTTTAGCATACGTGTCTCATTGCAATATTTGGGATAGTCTTATACTAAAGCATTACTCGTCGTTTACCTGAAATTCAACTTCAACTGGGCATCCTGCATTTTATTTGCTAAATATGGTAACCCTACTCTGGCAAGTCCCTGTACGCTGCATGTCCCTCTCTGGGTTTCGCTTTCTCCATCTGTGGAATGGGCACAGTTCTGTGAGACTTGCCTCAGGGATTCCTCAGGCTGAGCAAATACCCTCATGGATCGTCCCTTTGTCCTGGTGAGTCGTATGGGAAGCGCGCTTGTCTGAGGAGTTTTTCGCTGTGTAAATATGAGAAGCTCCTTCCTCCAAAAGCCTCCGTTTTCTCATCTGAGCATATGAGACTCTCAGAAGTGGAAACGATTGCCTGGCGGAACCATGACTGCTCAGCTTCCAGCCACCGGAACCCCCAGCTCACGGCCCCCATCCCTTGAAGCCACGGTCTTCCGGTAGCGTAAAGTCACTTCCGTATTCGAGAGCCTTCTAGGCTTCGAGCCACGCGATGTCGCGCCCTCTGGCGGCTGGGAGGAGGGACCGACTTTACCAAACGGTGAGAAGGAACAGGGAAGTCCATTGGTTGAAAGACGGAGAGGCGCAGCTCAGTCTTCCAACCTCAACCAATGTTAAACCGAACCTTCGCCGAGGGCGGGGCTCTCACGGGAAAGGGGTCAACCCGGGACTGAGGCGGCGTGGGAAGCGGGCGACCTTATCTCTGCTCAGCTGGAAAAAGGCCCAGGGTAACACCGGAAGTGGGCTTATTTGCGCATCAGCTACTTTCGCTTCTACTTAAAAACGGAGGATCTGGGTAAAAGAACCGAAAGGCTGTACGAACCTAAGACTTGTCTCCGATGTCCTTCTCAACCATCAATTTCATATGCGAGGGAAAACACCTGCTGGGTTCACGCAGAATATAAAGGTCTTTGAAATAATTCTTGATCTCTAGGCCAAGGAGTTTTACATTTTAAAATAATCAAGCGTGCCTACTGCTTGCCAGGCCCTGCTCTCGCCTTCACTCGCATTATTCAATTAATCGACACAGGCCTGTGCAGTGCGTCTTAATGACAAGGACTCCTACCCTCCACTGCCTGTGTTGGAATCCTGGTTCTGCCAGTTATTAGCTGTGTATCCTGGCCTAAGTTACTCTCTGCCACAGTTTCTGACTCTGTAAAATAGGATAATAGTATCTACCTTATACCATTATTCTAAAGATAAATAAATTTAACATATTTAGGTTGGGCACGGTAGCTCACACCTGTAATCCCAGCACTTTGGGAGGCCGAAGGTGGAAGGATTGTTTGAGCCCAGGAGTTCAAGACCAGCCCGGGTAAAATAGTGAAACTCCCCACCTCTCCAAAAAAAAAAAAAAAAAAAAATCAGCCAGGCGTGGTGGCAAGCACCTGCGGTCCCAGCTACTCTGGAGGCTGAGGTGGGAGGAGGATTGCTTGAGCCTGGGAGGTCGAGGCTTCAGTGAGCCGTGAGTGGGGCACTGCACTCCAGTTTGGGCAACAGAGTGAGACCTCGTCTCCAAAAGAACAAAAAATTTAACGTATTTAAAGCACTCAGAACAGCACCTGACACATGGTAACCACAGTAACCAGGTAAGTTATTTTCATTTACAAATTGAGAAATGTTCTATCTCTCCCTCTCGACGTATGCACACAGAGAAAAGGCCATGTGGAGACACGATGAAAAGCCCCCTCTGCAAGCTGAGGAGAGAGGCCTCACCAGAACCGGACCATGCAGGTGCCTCGATCCTGGACTTCCAGCCTCCAGAACTGTGAGAAAATGAATTTCTGTTGTTTAATCCATTCTTCCCGGTGACAGTCGCTCTCTTCCCGCAGGATGGCCGAGCCTCGATTTAACAACCCCTACTTCTGGCCCCCTCCTCCCACCATGCCCAGCCAGGTAAGACTGACGTCGCCCCTCCGGCTGCCCTAGACCTCCTCAGCCCGTCCTCTTCTTCCCGCAGCTGGACAACCTGGTTCTGATTAACAAGATCAAGGAGCAGCTGATGGCCGAGAAGATCAGGCCGCCTCACCTGCCGCCCACGTCGGCCTCGTCGCAGCAGCCGTTGCTAGTGCCGCCGGCACCCGCCGAGAGCAGCCAGGCCGTCATGTCGCTGCCCAAGCTGCAGCAGGTGCCGGGGCTGCATCCACAGGCGGTGCCGCAGCCCGACGTGGCGCTGCACGCACGGCCGGCCACCAGCACCGTCACAGGTAGGCCGAGCGGGCGGGGCCGGCGGGGCCGGTCACCCCTGCCCCCACCCACCTGTCTTCGCAGGTCTGGGGCTGTCCACCCGGACCCCGTCTGTGAGCACTTCTGAGTCAAGCGCGGGCGCGGGCACGGGCACGGGTACCAGCACCCCGTCCACACCCACCACCACCAGCCAGAGCCGCCTCATCGCCTCGTCCCCCACCCTCATCTCAGGGATCACCAGCCCCCCTCTCCTGGACTCCATCAAGACAATCCAGGGCCACGGCCTGCTTGGCCCCCCCAAGTCCGAACGCGGCCGCAAAAAGATCAAGGCGGAGAACCCGGGGGGTCCGCCTGTCCTTGTAGTCCCCTATCCCATCCTGGCCTCGGGCGAGACTGCCAAGGAGGGCAAGACGTACAGGTGGGGGTCTTGGCGGGATGGGGTCCGAGTGGCTTCCCACGTGAACCTGTCTCTTGCTCCGCAGGTGTAAGGTATGCCCACTGACCTTTTTCACCAAGTCAGAGATGCAGATCCACTCCAAGTCGCACACAGAGGCCAAGCCCCACAAGTGCCCGCACTGCTCCAAGTCCTTTGCCAACGCCTCCTACCTGGCCCAGCACCTGCGCATCCACCTGGGCGTCAAGCCCTACCACTGCTCCTACTGTGATAAGTCCTTCCGGCAGCTCTCCCACCTCCAGCAGCACACCAGGTGAGTGGCCTGCCTGCTGCCCTGCTGCAGCCGGACTTCGACCTTACTGGGCTGCCCATTACAGAATCCACACAGGCGACAGACCCTACAAGTGCCCACATCCTGGCTGCGAGAAGGCTTTCACTCAGCTCTCCAACCTCCAGGTGAGTGCCTGCCTGCCTCCTGCCCACCAGGTTCCTCTCCTGACCCCCTGCTGTGCCCCTACAGTCTCACCAGCGCCAGCACAACAAGGACAAGCCCTACAAGTGTCCCAACTGCTACCGGGCCTATTCGGACTCCGCTTCTTTGCAGATCCACCTCTCGGCCCACGCCATCAAGCACGCCAAGGCCTACTGCTGCAGCATGTGTGGGCGGGCCTACACCTCGGTGAGTGCCGGTCGGCCTGTGCCCTGCCCCGGTTCCCTGTTCTGAATCTCATCCCTGCCCACAGGAGACCTACCTGATGAAGCACATGTCCAAACACACGGTGGTGGAGCACCTGGTGAGCCATCACTCGCCCCAGAGGACGGAGTCCCCCGGCATCCCGGTGCGAATCTCTCTCATCTGAGCCCACTGGAGGCGCCGCCCCACCCGGCCCACTGGCAGACACAGACCCAGGCAGCACCAGGCCCCAGCTCCCTCCGGGGGCCCTCCAGGAACCACCAAGCTCTCTCACGACCTTCCCAATCTTCCAGAAAGCTTGGTCCGCAGAAGCCCTGCCTGGTCCAGTCCGGGGGCGGCCAGGCCAACTGCAAGATTCTGGACTGTTTTGGTGGCATCCAAAGACGATCTCAGAGCACTTTGAACCTCTCTGTTGAGTTTTCTTTTTGTTCCCCACCCTTCACTTGCTTCACTGTTTTTTTTTTTTTCGTTTTTTTTTTTTAAGTTTGTTTTGGAAATAACAGAAAAGATATTTATTGGCCAGGAAGTTGGTGCTGCTAAGACCGAGAAATTTAAAGAATCGGACAGATGGACGCAGAGAACCAGAGGGCAATGTGGGACCTTCTCTTGCCATGGCCTCAGGTCTTGAGGGAAGGCTCGGGCCTAGGTTTCTGGACTGCAAAGGGGACCCCCAGGTGGGAGGGGCAGGAAGCAGCCGGAGTGAGCCCTTCGCCCCTGAGTGCCTGGCTCGCACCTCTCGAGCTGTGCCCTGGGCATCACTGAGCAGAGGGGTGCGGCAGCTTCAGGAGGCAGAAACGAGAGGGGTGGGAGATCCACAGGACCAAAGGGTGCAGTGATGGGCTGGGTGGCGGGCCCAGGGAAATGGGGTGGGGATGGGCTGGGTAAGACCTGGCCCTCCCCTGCTGCCCTGAAGACCACCCCAGTCTACCTCGGTGCTGGCCAGGAAACCTTTCGGCTACCTCTCCCACCATCCCAGACTGTGGGCAGGGGGATGGGGAGGGAGTGGGCCTGGATCTGGGACCTCCCTCCAGAATTTCCTCCAGATGGGGGCAGTGCCCAGGGAGGGGTTATTTGTCTTCCCTGCCATGGAGTGGGAATCCCCAGCCGAGGCCCTAGGCCCCTCAGCAGGGAAGGGATCCCCGGGGAGGCAGGTCCCAGGAGCAGACCCTGCCCCCAGCCCCCACAGACACACCCCAATCTGAAAGCCATGCGTGTCGGTGTATATAGGAACCATGTACAGAGCCCAGAGAAGCCCCCTACATCCCCCCGGGAAAAAAAAGAAAACTAGACAGAAACTCATCTATATATTCTGTATCTGGAGTTCCGTTTTGAATATTAACTGTGTTATTTTTATACACTTTTTAAGCCTTAACTCGCCATTGATTTACCAGTTTAACGTTTCCTGGGGTTTCTTTGCCCATGGGGTTCTCTGCCCCCACCCCCGGCCCTTTGTTTGACTTGCGTCGTCTGATACTCAGTATTGTAGCTTTTTGTCCGCATGTTACTCCCTGTAAATACGCTGTTATACATACTGTTAACACCCCTTTGCTTTTTCTATGGGACCTCCAGGCCACCATATTTAGAACTAGTTACCTTATTAAAAAAGAAAAAACAGTCTGTTGGCTTCTCAGTCTGCATCTTGGAGGCAGGGAGGTGAGGGCAGGTGCCCCTCAGACACTTCAGGAAGGTAGTTTGCATTCTATTTAAAAAAGGGAGTGGGGAGCAAATGAAAATCAAATGTGGGGGGAAAACACTAAAGGGGGCAAGAAACAAAGGAATTACAAACCCTCTGCTCTTTGTATTTCTCTGTTGTGAAGAATAAACTGTACCTGCACCCGGGTGGCGGTGGTGTTTGGCGTGCTCTGTGCGAG